GGATCTCAGGCACTCAGGCACATTCCTCCTGGTCCTGATGTGAGAAGTTGCAGCAACTCCTCCAGCTGGAGGTGTTATGGGGAGTTCTCTTTATCTGAGCACTAGGCAGTTCTCAGCTCTGCTCCTGTTCTAGTGTCACTGTGGGAGGGGTGGGGCTGGCGGAGGAAACCACCAGGTGTGGCCATGGGAAAGTCCCTCCAACATTCTATAGAAACATGGAATTTCCTGGTTTTAACCATTTCATATCCAACTGCCATCTCTGAGCTGACCAGAGCAGGACAGACCCCTCCAGCCTCCTAGGACATTTGATGTGGGGCATCGAGTCCTGGCTGGGAAGTTGGCACCTGGGTGCCAGCCCCAGCAGTCTCTGAAGAGCATGGGTAAATTACTGAAGTGTGTGGGCCTCCATGCCTTCAATGCCTTTCTGTAAAATGCTTTCCAAGCTCCCAAACAATTCCAAATATATCCATGTCATCCAATCAACCCACAGAGTAGCTGTTACTCTGCGGGTGAGTGAGCTGGCTGGGAGGGGCTGCATGCTGTGTGCTCAGGTCACACTGGAAGGCATCAGCTGGGTCCCCGCGCTTGCTCTCGGACCTCTGCAGGCCTCCTGGGAAGGTGACTCAGATCCAACTTCTAGGACTGGATCGGCATAGCTCCCACACTTCCTTGGGGTTCCTGGGTGTGGGAGCATGGACTTCCCAGGCAGCTTTCCACTTAGTTAACTTGCCCAACCTGCTCTGTTGACTCTGGGAAGAGCCCTGAACTTCCCTGCTCCAGTGAACTGTGGGAGATGCCAAAACAGCACCCAGCTGCCCATCAAGATTACCAGAAGGGCCCCAGTTCCTGGCTTCTCTGTGGCTCACACTCTGGTCCTATTGCCTACCCTTGGGAACTCAGAGCATCCTCTTTCTCTTTTCTGCTGAGCTGGTGGCTGCACCGAGTTGCCTCTGTCTCTTTAAGAGAGAAAGAGAGAGCGAGAGACGGAAATCAGGAAGTGCGAGAGAGCTGAGAGCCAGGACTCAGTGCTGAGCTTGGTGTCCCACCGCCACAAGGAGGCAGGGAAGAAACCCACTAGTCCCAGCTCCTGGGGTGGCACAGACATTGCAACTGGCCCTGCCTGTGGGTCCTAGGGGCCCTTGGCTACCAGGAGGCTAAGAACACTGCTCATGAATGACAGTGAGCCCTGAAAGCTCTGGGGGTGTCACCCAGTCCCACAAGCCTGCATCCCCTGCAGTGGAGATGGGGTGAGTGTGCAGCGTGCGGAGGGGGGTGGGGGGCCTCTCATCCGCCCTCCTCTTTCCGGTGTAGCTCAGCTCCTGGACGTGCCACAGACAGAAAGCATAACATACACTCGCCAGGAAGAGCCTTTGCCTGACTCAGGGCAGCTCAGAGTGTGGGGTAAGTGCACTTGGCCACAGCAGAGCCCTGAGAATCCTGGGCCCCCAGCATGCTCTTTCTCTAGGCAGAAGGTGACCAGCCAGCTCAGGGCAGGAGATGCAGAGCACAGCCAATTACCTGTGGCACACAGATGACCTGCTGGGGCAGGGGGCCACTGCCAGTGTGTACAAGGCCCGCAACAAGGTAGGAAGCAACCCTGGCCAGGCCCTGTCCAGGCTGTCTCCCACTGCTCCCTCCCCAATGGCAGAAATCCGGAGAGCTGGTTGCTGTGAAGGTCTTCAACACTACCAGCTACCTGCGGCCCCGCGAGGTGCAGGTGAGGGAGTTTGAGGTCCTGCGGAAGCTGAACCACCAGAACATTGTCAAGCTCTTTGCGGTGGAGGAGACGGTAGGTCCGGTGCTTGGTCAGAGAATGGTCTTTCCTCATGAGCCCCTCTCTGTCCCACCCATAGGGCGGAAGCCGGCAGAAGGTACTGGTGATGGAGTACTGCTCCAGTGGGAGCCTGCTGAGTGTGCTGGAGAGCCCTGAGAATGCCTTTGGGCTGCCTGAGGATGAGTTCCTGGTGGTGCTGCGCTGTGTGGGTGAGCCCCTCCCTGTCCCTGCCTCCACCCTCAGCCAGCTAGTGGCCTCCCCGTCTGTCCCCAGTGGCCGGCATGAACCACCTGCGGGAGAACGGCATTGTGCATCGCGACATCAAGCCGGGGAACATCATGCGCCTCGTAGGGGAGGAGGGGCAGAGCATCTACAAGCTGACAGACTTCGGCGCTGCCCGGGAGCTGGATGATGATGAGAAGTTCGTCTCGGTCTATGGGACTGAGGAGTACCTGGTGGGTGAGCTGCTCGAGACCCGCTGCCCTATCTCCATGGCCTCATTCTGGTTCTCTCCGGCAGCATCCCGACATGTATGAGCGGGCGGTGCTTCGAAAGCCCCAGCAAAAAGCGTTCGGGGTGACTGTGGATCTCTGGAGCATTGGAGTGACCTTGTACCATGCAGCCACTGGCAGCCTGCCCTTCATCCCCTTTGGTGGGCCACGGCGGAACAAGGAGATCATGTACGGTGGGCCACAGGGCAGGGAATGGGGCGGGATCCCGCTGACCTGGCCTTCCTCCCCGCAGGTACCGGATCACCACGGAGAAGCCGGCTGGGGCCATTGCAGGTGCCCAGAGGCGGGAGAACGGGCCCCTGGAGTGGAGCTACACCCTCCCCATCACCTGCCAGCTGTCACTGTGAGTGGGACCCTGCTGGGGGGTGATGCTGGCCCCTGACAGTCTCCATGTCCTGGGAGGGCAGGGGGCTGCAGAGCCAGCTGGTGCCCATCCTGGCCAACATCCTGGAGGTGGAGCAGGCCAAGTGCTGGGGCTTCGACCAGTTCTTTGCGGAGACCAGTGACATCCTGCAGCGAGTTGTCGTCCATGTCTTCTCCCTGTCCCAGGCAGTCCTGCACCACATCTATATCCATGCCCACAACACGTAAGTGGGGGCGAGGGAGGGAAGCGGTGAGATGCCCTCTGCTCCCCACCACGGCTGTGTCTAGGATAGCCATTTTCCAGGAGGCCGTGCACAAGCAGACCAGTGTGGCCCCCCGACACCAGGAGTACCTCTTTGAGGGTCACCTCTGTGTCCTCGAGCCCAGCGTCTCAGCACAGCACATCGCCCACACGACGGCAAGCAGCCCCCTGACCCTCTTCAGCACAGCCATCCCTAAGGGGCTGGCCTTCAGGGACCGTGAGTAGAGCCACCTGGGCTGGATCTTTCTCGCAGGCCCCTCAGACAGGGTCTTTGTCTGCAGCTGCTCTGGACGTCCCCAAGTTCGTCCCCAAAGTGGACCTGCAGGCGGATTACAACACTGCCAAGGTGAGGGGCAACCCCCAGGTGGCAGGGAGGGGGGGACCTGGCCCTGTGCATCTCTGTGTTTCAGGGCGTGTTGGGCGCCGGCTACCAGGCCCTGCGGCTGGCACGGGCCCTGCTGGATGGGCAGGAGCTAATGTTTCGGGGGCTGCACTGGGTCATGTGAGTAATCATGAGGGCTGGGCACAGAGGGGAGGCAGCTCTGACTCAGTCTCCCCTTGGACAGGGAGGTGCTCCAGGCCACATGCAGACGGACTCTGGAAGTGGCAAGGACATCCCTCCTCTACCTCAGCAGCAGCCTGGGAACTGAGAGGTGGGTGTTCGCCTCAGGCCAGCTGGGACCTCCAAATGTGGCCTTTCTCTTTGCTTCCCTCAAGGTTCAGCAGCGTGGCTGGAACGCCTGAGATCCAGGAACTGAAGGCGGCTGCAGAACTGAGGTCCAGGCTGCGGACTGTGAGTGAGGCTGGAGGGCAAGGGCTTAGCAGACCCCACGGGGGTCTGCCTTTGTGCCCCACAGCTAGCGGAGGTCCTCTCCAGATGCTCCCAAAATATCACGGAGACCCAGGAGAGCCTGAGCAGCCTGAACCGGGAGCTGGTGAAGAGCCGGGATCAGGTACATGAGGACAGAAGGTCTGTGGGATTTTCCTTCTTTGTGGGGTGGGTCCAACACCTGGTCCCTGTCTCCTGCCCACAGCATCCAGCAGATTCAGTGCTGTTTGGACAAGATGAACTTCATCTACAAACAGTTCAAGAAGTCTAGGATGAGGCCAGGTGAGCCCGGGGAGGGCAGATGCCCCTTCTCTTAGGTGACATCTGTTCTGTCTGTTTCCTCCAGGGCTTGGCTACAACGAGGAGCAGATTCACAAGCTGGATAAGTGAGTGGCCTGTCCTCCGGCAGGTGGGTGGGCTCATCTGCACCTTGGTTCTCTGTCGTTCTAGGGTGAATTTCAGTCATTTAGCCAAAAGACTCCTGCAGGTGTTCCAGGAGGAGTGCGTGCAGAAGTATCAAGCGTCCTTAGTCACACACGGCAAGAGGATGAGGTAACAGCCCCTCCTGAGCTCCTGGAGCCCAGTCTAATTCTAAGTCTCTGTGTGTTCTCTTGAGGGTGGTGCACGAGACCAGGAACCACCTGCGCCTGGTTGGCTGTTCTGTGGCTGCCTGTAACACAGAAGCCCAGGGGGTCCAGGAGAGTCTCAGCAAGGTGGGCATGGCAGAAGGATTCTAGGTGCTCTGTAATTGCTGACCAAAGTATGGCTTCCCTGCAGCTCCTGGAAGAGCTATCTCACCAGCTCCTTCAGGACCGAGCAAAGGGGGCTCAGGCCTCGCCGCCTCCCATAGCTCCTTACCCCAGCCCTACACGAAAGGACCTGCTTCTCCAGTAAGTGCTGGGGAGAAAGCGGTTGTGTATCTTCAGCCGCCTCTCCTGCCTCTGCCTTGGGCAGCATGCAAGAGCTCTGCGAGGGGATGAAGCTGCTGGCATCTGACCTCCTGGACAACAACCGCATCATCGAACGGTAAGGAGCTTTCACCTTGTGTAGGTCAGGGCTGGGCACTGCTAGCCTGTACCTTTTCTTGTAGGCTAAATAGAGTCCCAGCACCTCCTGATGTCTGAGCTCCATGGGGCACATGAGGCATCCTGAAGCATTAGAATGATTCCAACACTGCTCTTCTGCACCATGAGACCAACCCAGGGCAAGATCCCATCCCATCACATCAGCCTACCTCCCTCCTGGCTGCTGGCCAGGATGTCGCCAGCATTACCTTCCACTGCCTTTCTCCCTGGGAAGCAGCACAGCTGAGACTGGGCACCAGGCCACCTCTGTTGGGACCCACAGGAAAGAGTGTGGCAGCAACTGCCTGGCTGACCTTTCTATCTTCTCTAGGCTCAGGTACTGCTCCTCCATGCCCATGGCTGGGCCGTGGGGAGAAGAAGCTCTCATACGCCTTCCCACTCCCTCTGGTTTATAGGACTTCACTCCCTAGCCAACAGGAGAGGAGGCCTCCTGGGGTTTCCCCAGGGCAGTAGGTCAAACGACCTCATCACAGTCTTCCTTCCTCTTCAAGCGTTTCATGTTGAACACAGCTCTCTCCGCTCCCTTGTGATTTCTGAGGGTCACCACTGCCAGCCTCAGGCAACATAGAGAGCCTCCTGTTCTTTCTATGCTTGGTCTGACTGAGCCTAAAGTTGAGAAAATGGGTGGCCAAGGCCAGTGCCAGTGTCTTGGGGCCCCTTTGGCTCTCCCTCACTCTCTGAGGCTCCAGCTGGTCCTGGGACATGCAGCCAGGACTGTGAGTCTGGGCAGGTCCAAGGCCTGCACCTTCAAGAAGTGGAATAAATGTGGCCTTTGCTTCTGTTTCTGGTGGCTCTCCCTGGGCTGTGTCTGCAAG